CTGGCTCCTGAAGGAAGCTGCCGAGTCAGGCTGGCCCTAGAAGCATGCTTTCTGGGTTGAATGCTTTAGGTTCACCTCTGCAGATCCACTCCCCACCATTTTCTCTCCTCACATCTATGGGCCGCAGCAGGGGACTTCTTTTCTCTGGCTTCTGGCTGGATGTGGGCAGGGGAGGCCCTGGCAGGAGGGAGGAGAGTGAGGCTTGGTCATTGATTCCTCCAGCTGTGCCCTTCTGCTGGTTCACCATGAGCTGGCTGTGTCCCTCTACCAAAGGCCACAGCTCCTATCCCGAGGCCCCTCTTAGAGCTTCAGTGATTCTGTTCCTGGGCTCTGCCACCCACTCCCTCCTTCACCCTCTAGGTTTTGAAGAAGTAACAGCTCCCCATGTTGCTAGCCTGGGGTGTAGCACTGTCTCTTCTGGGTTCCTTTAACCCTGCCCCAGCTGTCCCTTTATTAAACAGTCTTCAGTTAGCACATGGGAATATACCGTCTCTTTGCTGCTGGGACTGTGACTGCTGCTACATCTATGTGGCTGTGATCCAGAGTCAGAAGCCACCACCAGAACCACTGTGTCCAGAGCTGGGCTGAGCCTGCTACACACGCCCCAGCAAAATAGGTCCTGCACGGTGGCTTCTCTCCCCACCTGTTACAAGCCCCAGTCTAGCACGGGCACTTCAGAATGGCAGGGACTGACTCATGTGCCTCAGTGTCTTCCTCTGTAATATGGGGGTGATGATTGTACCTACCTCACAAGGAAGTTTCCAGTAAAATGAAAGCCCTTAAAATTATGTTTGTTTCATCACCAATGACTCCATAAATATTAGCAACAATACCAGTACTAAGTTTTGTCATTTTTTATTAACTTCTTGTAAACGACCCTACTTTCCTGCTCTCACACACTCCTTACACCTGCATCCCACCTGATTTAGCCACTTTCTGCCTAACCTGTCAGAAAGGGTAGATAGCTTCCCAGTCACCTGTTGCTAGGGAAACTCACCATTTCAGCCCGGATGGTGAAGATTCCAGCTTGAGAGACCAGCTCGGGTCTGAAGTGTTTCTCTATCTACTGTGCTGAGATCTCTCCTTCTCGAACCCTGCTATGCCTTTGCATACGCTGTTTTCTCCACCTGCCACGTTCTCACCCCTTCTTCTTCCACTGCAAACTCCTATGCAGCCGTCAAGGCCCCATTCTCCTCTGGAAAGCCTTCCCGATCCCCTTGGCAACAACCACCACCAATATTTATTCACTGAGCCCACTTTGTGCCAAGCATTGTTCTAGACACGGGTATGTAACCGCGATTGAGAGAGACAGACCACACGGCATCCACCCCCCTCGGGCCCTGCCGCAGAGAGGAGGAAGCTCCTGCCGGCTGAGCGGGCCTGGAGGAAGTGAGCAGCGGGGCTCCTGCCTCCCGGCCTGGTCCCCGAAGACCCCAGAAGAACCCGGAACTTGCTTCCATTCGGAATCCAGGGACCACCCTTTGCACTCAGTAGGCCTTTGTTTTCCTGCGTGGAAAGCGGTTGGGTGAGTTCTGGCATCGGGGCCACCATACTTGACCGTGACGCCCTCTCCTGCCTCCTCTGTGCAGGCTTGGGAGGCGATGGAGCCGGAGTTCTTGTACGACCTGCTGCAGCTCCCCAAGGGGGTGGAGCCCCCAGCGGAGGAGGAGCTCTCAAAAGGTGTGTGCCCACGCAGGTCTGAGGGTGGAGGGCCATGCGCTTGTCATACCCACTCTGCTTCCAGGAGGAAAGAAGAAATACCTGCCACCCACTTCCCGGAAGGACCCCAAATTTGAAGAACTGCAGAAGGTACAGCAGCCTCCACAGCCCTGACTTCCCTGCCCCCCAAAAGTTGTCCCCTTGGAGCCTGCAGGTGTTGATGGAGTGGATCAATGCCACTCTTCTCCCCGAGCACATTGTGGTCCGCAGCCTGGAGGAGGACATGTTCGACGGGCTCATCCTACACCACCTATTCCGTAAGTGGCTGTTTCTGGGGCTGCCTGGGCCTCAGGGGTCCTCACCACCCTCTCCTGCCTCCAGAGAGGCTGGCGGCGCTCAAGCTGGAAGCAGAGGACATCGCCCTGACAGCCACAAGCCAGAAGCACAAGCTCACAGTGGTGCTGGAGGCCGTGAACCGGAGTCTGCAGCTGGAGGAGTGGCAGGCCAAGTGGAGCGTGGAGAGTACGTGGGCCACAACCTGGCTACCCCTGGGGTGGGCTCTGACCTGTCTCCACTCTCTTCCCAGGCATCTTCAACAAGGACCTGTTGTCTACCCTGCACCTCCTTGTGGCCCTGGCCAAGCGCTTCCAGCCCGACCTCTCCCTCCCAACCAACGTCCAGGTGGAGGTCATCACTATCGAGGTAGCAGCCTGGGCCCCAGGGATTTGTAAGCATATTTAATTTCTTCCCCCTTTATTTTTCTTAGAGCACCAAAAGTGGTCTGAAGTCAGAGAAGTTGGTGGAACAGCTCACTGAATACAGGTGAGGGAAGGATGAGGGCCCATGGGTGGGGCCCATTTGTTTGCTTTTTCCACCCACTGCACAGCACAGACAAGGACGAGCCTCCAAGTGAGTACTTTCATCATTTTTGGAAATCTGTTTAATGAGGTGTTTATTGGATCTGTGTCTGCAGAGGACGTCTTTGATGAATTATTTAAGCTGGCTCCGGAGAAAGTGAACGCAGTGAAAGAGGTAGGAGAGATCAAAGCTCTCAGCGGCTCTCATGTGTGCTAGGCCCTTGTTCTTCCCTGGTTAGGCCATCGTGAACTTTGTCAACCAGAAGCTGGACCGCCTGGGCCTGTCTGTGCAGAATCTGGACACCCAGGTAGGGACTGAGCTGCGGCGTCCCCAGGCAGGCATGTGATTGTCTCCAGTTCCTTCCTTTGTAGTTTGCAGATGGGGTCATCTTACTCTTGCTGATTGGACAACTTGAAGGCTTCTTCCTGCACTTAAAGGAATTCTACCTCACTCCCAACTCTCCTGCAGAAATGGTAAGTTTTCCAAGGATTTTTCTTTATGGTCTTGCCCACATCTGATAGGGCCTTGTCATCATAGCTGCACAACGTCACCCTGGCGCTGGAGCTGCTGAAGGACGAGGGCCTGCTCAGCTGCCCTGTCAGCCCTGAAGGTGAGTGCAAGGCAGATGCCCACACGGTGGCCGACTGGCTGCCCTGCCCTCCTTTGGCCCGCAGATATCGTGAACAAGGATGCCAAGAGCACACTGAGGGTGCTCTATGGTCTGTTCTGCAAGCACACGCAGAAGGCACACAGGGACAGGACGCCCCATGGAGCCCCGAATTGACCCTCACTGCCTCCAAAGCCCAGAGCCTGCCTGTCAGCCCAGCTGGAGGGCCCGAGGCTGCAGGGTGTCCTCCCACAGTCCCGCTGTTTCCTGTGCATTCGTGACCCGCTTCCCTCCCACCCTGTCTCCTGTCTCCATCGTTGGATTATCTTTGAACCCCCTTGTGTGGATCATTTTGAGCCGCCTGGCCTTGCTCAGTTTATTTTAATAAAAGTATTTCTGGGAGGGATTCTGGGAACTTGACAGGGTCCTGAGGAGGGCCCTTAAACCTGCAGCCTCCCTCCCATGGGGTGAGTGTGTGTCACATCAGTCTCTCATCTCTGGGCCCAGGCTAGTGACCGCCCAGAGAGGTGGCATCACTCAGGGCTGGGGACTCTCAGGGACAGGGCCCACAGCCCCAGACCCCACCTTTTCCAGCCCAGCTCCCCACACCCACCTGCTTCTCACTCGGGAGGATGGGCCCCAGAGTCACCCTCCAGGGCAGGAGCCCGAATGGCTCCATAGCCATGCCCCCACCCACCGGGAGAAGTGGATTCAGTGACTGTCAAAGCAACCCGGGCTGTGTCCTGCAGCTGCCCTCGTGAGTTTTGCCCAAAAGTCACAAAGAAGCAATCTTCGTGGTTGATTAGTGGGTTCAGGTCATCTCCAGTCTGTCCTCGGGAGCTGTGGGTTCCCACTCGCTCCAGTGAGACTTGGCATTTTCTGCACATAAAGAAGAGTCGTGTGGGAGAATTGCACATAGTCAGTCCAGGGCATCCAGAGTGGGGCAGAGCTGATGGCTGATGGGAACCGGGGAGGAGGCTGGCGGGGAGGGGTGAGATTGGTGGGGAGGGCTGGGGCTGGCCGGGAGGGGTGGGACTGATGGGGAGGGGTGAGGCTGGCGGGGAGGGGTGAGGCTGGCGGGGAGGGGTGGGACTGGTGGGGAGGAGTGAGGCTAGTGGGCGGGTGAGGCTGGCGGGGAGGGGAGGGTTTGTGGGGACGGGTGAGGCTGGCGGGGAGGGGTGAGGCTGGTGGGGAGGGCTGGGGCCTGGTGGGGAGGAGTGGGACTTGTGGGGAGGAGTGGGACTTGTGGGGAGGGGTGAGGCTGGGGAGAAGGGCAACCACAGCCCCAGGCTGCTGCTCCTCCCTGGACCCTGAAGAGGCCTCTGGGTCTGGGGTTTTCACAGTTTGACAGCTGAGGCCTTGGGGAGGGGCTTTAGATGGGGGTTAGGGGCTAGGTCATCATTGACACCCACTGGGGGCGCCTAGGCAGATGTCCTTCGGGGGAGCAAGATGGGAGCCAGGGACGCAGTGCCAGGTCAGCCCTGGGAGCTGGTGTCTGGGTGTGAGAAGGCCTTGAGGGGTCTTCCCTTCACCTAGCCTCCCATCTGCCTGCCCTTCTCAGCTCCCAATTCACAGGGCAAACCCAAGCCCATAAGCGTGTTCCACGTGAGCACTCAGATGCACCCCTCTTCATGGATACCCACCCTACTTCCCGGCTGCCTCTGGGAAACGTGCATCCTCCCACACCAGGTACCTGGAGCCCAGCTCCTTCCACCTGCTCAGGTGCCCCCTCCATTGCGATGCCCCCTCCAGCACCTCAAATCCTCTCCTGGAGCTTCTGGGGACACAGGCTCAGCCTCTCTCAGCTGGCTTCATCCCAAAAGCCTGAAATCCAGCCCCACTTCCTGGGGCCTTTGAGTCCTCACTTGCTTGGGCCCCATCCGCTGCAGGCTGGCTCTGCCTGGCTGTTCCACGTCCTCACTCTTGTTCTATTTGACAGCAATTAAAAAAAAAGTGACTTATTTAATTACTGTAGCTTTATTGAAAAATAACTTCCCAGTTTGAAGTGTACAATTTGATGAGTTTTGACAAATGCATGCAGTCATATAACCACCACCATCGTTATCCAGACATGGGACATTCCCATCACCATGCAAGTTTCTGCATCTGTCTGCAGCCAGTTCCCTTCTCCCAGCCCCTGGCCCTGGGGACCACTGATCTGTTTTCTGTCACCATCATTTAGACTTGTCTAGAATTTCTTATAAACTGTATCCTATGGTATGTTGCTTTTTGTGTCTGATTTCTTTCACTTA